GGCGCTAGCTGGAGTCGGGGAGATGGAGGGGGTCTTGGCGGCCTGCGCCTTATTGGCACGGGAAGGAGTCCCCGGCGTGATTCGTGGTTGCGGGGATCCCCGCGCGCCCCTTTGTGTGTGTTGGTGTGTAGGGGTTTGCAAGGTTTCTGTGCAAGTGCGAGGTTCAAGTCCTCAGGGAAAGTGCGGACGGGTTTCTCCGGTCACCTGCAATTCCGCACCGTCCTAGCGAGGCCCCGTTTATTGACATTAACGGTCCTAGCCTCGAGGATGAAGCGACTCCTCTGCGCGGTCCATCTTGAGTCCCGGGAACAGTTTCCAAGTACCACGGGGCGCGTGGGGACAAGATAGGCCTGTTGGTTTGGCGTGCTGGGGCCCTACACTGAGCCGGACCGGGAGAATCCCAGAGGTGGAGAAAAGGTGAAGAGGGGTGGGCGCCGAGGTACAATTGGCCTTGCCAGTTTCACTGAAAACAAGACCCTGGCAAATGCAGAAAGGGAGATTGGGTTGCACACACTGTGTAGAGCGATCTGTATCTGCGTTCCCGCTGCCCAACTCCAAGCTCAGCTTGGAAGGTGGCCAATCCCCGTCCCGGGCTAGATCCAGGCTCTGGGAGCGGGAGGCTGAAGGACTGGGTATCTGGGGGACGCCGGGCGGAACCGGTCCTCTAGCGCCTGCAAATCCGGGCAGCGGAGAATGATCACCTTTTGTTCAGCCCGGATTTTCGACTATCTGATGGCGGCGCGTGCCGGATTTTAGCGAGCCCTGGCGAAACTCTCGGCGGCGAGACTGTCTTGTCACATTTGGTAGTCGGAAATCCTGGAAAAATCGCGTGCTGTCCGAGTCCCTGGAGGGACCTGGCGCCCGCCACACCTGCAGGGCAGGGTGGGTCCGCGGCCCTCGGGCTAGGGAGCGGGCAGGGCGCGTGGGGTCCGGGCGCCCCCCGCCGCGCTGCGCCTCCGCCTCCCGCCGCCGCATTCCGCGCATTCTTCCGCGCGGGTAGGGTCTGCGCTTCCGAGCCCGGTAGGCAGTTCAGACCCCCCCACACCCATCAAAGAGCCGCTCCTCCCCCCCGCAGGCGCCTTCGCCGCCTCCCTCCCTTCCTTTCCTTTCCGCTCCTCTTCCGACCTGTCCACCCGGGAGGAAGGGAGCTGGAAAGGGGGCGGAAACCTCTCCCCTCCAAAAAGCACAACAAAACTGTTCAGTGCGGAGGAGCCGGGTTCGCCCCTGCCGGACAGCGGGGGGCTTTGTTCCCCGCAGTTGTTTCCTGCCCATTTGACCTGTCAGCTGCTGGGGAAACGCTGCTGTTGACCTTTGGTTGAACTGCTAAGGCGATTTTGCTGATTTTTCTTTCTTTTTCCGCGAGGGCTGTCTTTTGCTCCTCCAAATGAGCCCAGTCCCCCTCCCTTCTCCCCAAAGCGCTCCAAGAGAAAGTGCCAGGAAGGGGCTTGTCCCGGAAGGCCTGGCGGCTGAGCGGGGCCAGGTCCTGGTTAGGCCACCAGGGTGGGCGTCCGCGCCATTGTTTGAGCTTGTCGGCGCTGGTGGGAGAGATGAGGGCAATTCCTCTGGGACGCAAGTCCCCTCGAATGGCCGGGGCTGGCCGGGATGTTCCCCGCACGGCGCTGCCCTCGAGTCCCCCCGATGGAGAGCGCGGGCGCGCCTTCCTTCGCTGGCGTCCAAACCCGGGACCAGCTAGAACACAGCAGGGCTGGGACTGGGTTCCAGCCCCACGTGGAGTCTGGATTTGTTTTGTTGTGTTTTGCTTTCCTTCCTGGAAGAAATCCCGAGGGGACCGCCCTAGAGCGGCAGCTCCAGGACCTCGGCCCTTGGGCTTCCGGGGGTGCAGCCACTTAGGCCCCGCTCCCGGGGAGAGAGGGATTATTTTTTAAGATTTATCCCCAGGGCGCGCGGCATTTCCCTGTCCCTCGTGAATCCCGTTGAGAGTCCTCCCTCCCCAACCTCCTCCATTTCCCCAGCCAGACCGATTCGAGAGCCCTGGAGATTCTGGGCGAGGCTAGTGACTGGGTAGTACAGGCCTCTAGGTAAAATGACAGCCCTCTGGTGGGTGGCGAGGTGGTGACATTTTTCTGTTTTTTCTCTCTCTAGCCCCACCATTGCTCTCTCTGTCTTCAGTTCCCCAGGAGGGCAATGGCATCAAACAGCACAGCTCTGGGGGATGTCAATATTGCATACCTTTTCTACCTAAAGGGAAAATGACTCGCTTTTCTGCTTGCAAATATGGTAGTTTCTGCTTACAAATGTAATACAATGCCCATGACAGCCAAGGACTGGAAGCATAAGTTGCTAGGTCTTACAGGTGATTTTTTACAATGAAGCAAACTCACTATGTTAGACACCATTTACATTGGATGTCTCCAACTAACAAAAGTAACTAAAGACAGATGTAGGTGTAAATTGAGAGTGAAATTTGACCCTTTAGACCGTCACAACTTCCTTGGGCTTATCCTGGGTGCTTATAGGAGAGGTGGGCTCCACCCACAAAAATGGACTGCTCAGAAAAATGAGGGAGAGAGAAAGGGTGGCCACTTTCCCGAGCCAAGAAATTCCTTGAAAAAAAATCAGAACATCTGAAACCAGAGAGCCGATTTCCTTACCGGGAGGCAGTTCCTGGCTAACGAAGAGGAAGCACGATGGGAAGAAAAGTTCACTCCAACGGAAGCCAGTTTGCTGAACATAGCAGATCGCCCAGGAGGACTGGGAGAGACTGCAAACCAGTTCGAGCCCCCAGCATGGCGTTAGGTGTCAGCCAGCTGGCAGGAAGGTCCAGGTGTCTGTGTTCAGAGTCTCAAGGTGAGAAGTTCACTTAGTTGGATTTTAAATACCCCATTAACCTGAGCTTCTTTCTCCTTTACAGGCGGCTATGAGAGGTTTTCCTCCGAGTACCCAGAATTCTGTTCTAAAACCAAGGCCCTGGCAGCCATCCCACCCCCGGTTCCCCCCAGTGCCACAGAGCCCTTGGACCTGGGCTGCAGCTCCTGTGGGACCCCACTACACGACCAGGTAGACTCGGGGGGCAGGGCTTGGAAGTGGGGATTCAGGGGCCTTTGTTTCCCTTTCTGTGCAGGGGGGTCCTGTGGAGATCCTTCCCTTCCTCTACCTCGGCAGTGCCTACCATGCTGCCCGGAGAGACATGCTGGACGCCCTGGGCATCACGGCTCTGTTGAATGTCTCCTCGGACTGCCCAAACCACTTTGAAGGACACTATCAGTACAAGTGCATCCCAGTGGAAGATAACCACAAGGCCGACATCAGCTCCTGGTTCATGGAAGCCATAGAGTACATCGGTAGGCTGGCCCTGCTCTGGGGTTCCTGGGTTACGTGCACTAACCTATTGAACCCTGTCCCCAGATGCCGTGAAGGACTGCCGTGGGCGCGTGCTGGTGCACTGCCAGGCGGGCATCTCGCGGTCGGCCACCATCTGCCTGGCCTACCTGATGATGAAGAAACGGGTGAGGCTGGAGGAGGCCTTCGAGTTCGTTAAGCAGCGCCGCAGCATCATCTCGCCCAACTTCAGCTTCATGGGGCAGCTGCTGCAGTTCGAGTCCCAGGTGCTGGCCACGTCCTGTGCTGCGGAGGCTGCTAGCCCCTCGGGACCCCTGCGGGAGCGGGGCAAGACCCCCGCCACCCCCACCTCGCAGTTCGTCTTCAGCTTTCCGGTCTCCGTGGGCGTGCACTCGGCCCCCAGCAGCCTGCCCTACCTGCACAGCCCCATCACCACCTCTCCCAGCTGTTAGAGCCGCCCTGGGGGCCCCAGAACCAGAGCTGGCTCCCAGCAAGGGTAGGACGGGCCGCATGCGGGCAGAAAGTTGGGACTGAGCAGCTGGGAGCAGGCGACCGAGCTCCTTCCCCATCATTTCTCCTTGGCCAACGACGAGGCCAGCCAGAATGGCAATAAGGACTCCGAATACATAATAAAAGCAAACAGAACACTCCAACTTAGAGCAATAACGGCTGCCGCAGCAGCCAGGGAAGACCTTGGTTTGGTTTATGTGTCAGTTTCACTTTTCCGATAGAAATTTCTTACCTCATTTTTTTAAGCAGTAAGGCTTGAAGTGATGAAACCCACAGATCCTAGCAAATGTGCCCAACCAGCTTTACTAAAGGGGGAGGAAGGGAGGGCAAAGGGATGAGAAGACAAGTTTCCCAGAAGTGCCTGGTTCTGTGTACTTGTCCCTTTGTTGTCGTTGTTGTAGTTAAAGGAATTTCATTTTTTAAAAGAAATCTTCGAAGGTGTGGTTTTCATTTCTCAGTCACCAACAGATGAATAATTATGCTTAATAATAAAGTATTTATTAAGACTTTCTTCAGAGTATGAAAGTACAAAAAGTCTAGTTACAGTGGATTTAGAATATATTTATGTTGATGTCAAACAGCTGAGCACCGTAGCATGCAGATGTCAAGGCAGTTAGGAAGTAAATGGTGTCTTGTAGATATGTGCAAGGTAGCATGATGAGCAACTTGAGTTTGTTGCCACTGAGAAGCAGGCGGGTTGGGTGGGAGGAGGAAGAAAGGGAAGAATTAGGTTTGAATTGCTTTTTAAAAAAAAAAGAAAAGAAAAAGACAGCATCTCACTATGTTGCCAAGGCTCATCTTGAGAAGCAGGCGGGTTGGGTGGGAGGAGGAAGAAAGGGAAGAATTAGGTTTGAATTGCTTTTTTAAAAAAAAAGAAAAGAAAAAAAAAGACAGCATCTCACTATGTTGCCAAGGCTCATCTCAAGCTCTTGGGCTCAAGAGATCCTCCCACCTCGGCCTCCTGAGTAGCTGGGACTGCAGGTGTGTGTCATCATGACCAATGTGAATTGCTTTTGAAGCTGGTTCATGGGCATGTAGGCCACCGAAGCAATTTTAGACCACAGTAAGTCAAGCTTTTTTCCCTCCGATGATCACTGGGTGGTTGCAGCATTTTTTGCATAAACCTGCCTAAGACTTGTCTATCGTCTGTGATCAATATGCCATATTACACTAAGGTGCTCCTGGAAAATTGGGTGCAGTTCAAATTTTCCTACAGCAAATCATTTGGCAAGGCCAGCCATTGGGGAAACCAGACAACTAGAGATAACCCTGAAATGAATCCTTTTGTAAATTGAAGCACCATCTTTTCTTTTTTTGCATAAATTGGAGGTTTTAATTTTAGGGCAGTTACCTGAAGTGAAATATACCAACAATTTCTTGTGTTCTTTAAATTCCTAGTTAGGTGAATATTTTTGAAGGTCCTCTTTTGAATAAAGAGGGGAATGGACACCACATTTCAGGTCTTCTCGAAGTGTGGAAGGGCAAGAGAGCATCAGTGAGCTGATGGTGGATTGCTTACATCGGATTCCATTGGTATGAATTTCCCAAACTGGAAATCAAAGCGCCAGGGTGGGGTTGGGGCTGACTGCTGGTGAGGGGGCTGGCCGCTGGCTCCCGTGACGTGCGTCATGGGCACGCAGGCGCCATTTTGAATCTATCGTCGGCACGTGGGTGCCATTTTGAATCCTTAGTTGGGCCTTTCTAAATGGAGAATGGCTTTGGAGGGAGACACGTTTTCTGTGGGGAGGGTTTGGGGGGGAGGGAGGAGGGAACAAGCTACATGCTATTTTGTTTGTAGTATTGTGGAACAGTCTTGTTATGGAGTGCCAGCTTAGAGGTTGTTGCAAACTTGTCTAGAAGTGAGAGCATGGTTTTTTTTAGCCCTTTGAGAGTCTACATCTAATGAACATTCTTGCTCACCCATAAATAACGTCAAGCCTCAATGTCACCGTCACGTTGGGATACTCTTTCTCATCTGGCATCCTAGACAGGACAAGGTTGGTTACCTTTCCTTCCATGAACCATGAACCTGTGACGGCATCATTCATCCTGACTTCACCAAGCTCCGCCTGTGGGTGAGGCCAGAGCTCCCACTGGCAATTTTTAGAAGAGCCAGAGGCTCCCTGCTTCCTCTAGAAATAACAGTTCAGGGTGAAGCATGGAGGGTTTCAGTTCCCAGACAATGGAACCATTTAGAGACAACACAGTTGGACATTTCCACTTTTTCCTTGATTCCTGGAAGTCCAGTGGGTTCTGCAGCTGAAAAAGCCCTGGGTCCCAGCAGCAGAGAGACAGGACAGAGGGGATGCTTGGGCGGGGAGGGACGGTAACCTGCAGAACAGATTCCATTTTTATAGAACGAGTACACGTTTGCTAAAACAGTCCTGCTTTCCCAGACTGGATTCCCACCACAGGGACAGTCGGAACTCAGGACTAGCTCCAGCGACATCTTTCCTCCGAATTCAAGCCTTCTATCACAATGTCAAAACAGCTATTTATAAAGCCATTTTCATTGTACTTGATAACAGCACGAGTCCCAAAACTTTTAGAAATAAAATAGGACATTGGCTTGATTGAAAAGAGGGACTTTTTAAAAATTGTTCTTTCGTCAGAAGCCTTTTGGATGACTTACAATAGCTCTGATGAAGATACCACCCCAGCGTCAGTCCAATAGGTCAGTGAGTTTCAACAGGCATCCATCCCTCCCATGAAGGGATTCTGGTGATGGGAAGTTTCTGTAATGACAGGAAAGCATTGACCCTCATTGATTGTCAACTTTGGTATTAGCCATGAAAGACAGGATGCTCATTGGGTGTTCTGTAGAGTGAGGAATGCTGCCTATTCCCTCCCAGAACGTCTGACCCAGGGGTGTGTGTTGAGGAGCCCTGGGGGAAATGGACCAAGTTTTCCCACAGAGCAGTATTAGGCTGAAGAGCAGGTGACTGGTAGGCCCCAGCTCCCATCATTCCCTCCCAAAGCCATTTTGTTCAGTTGCTCATCCACGCTGGATTCCAGAGAGTTTTCCAATTTGGGAAGCCATGAGAAAGGTTTTTAAATCTTGGGAAGATGGAGAGAGGGACATAGGATAGTTGACTCCAACATGACAGGAAGAGGCTGGAGATTGGGAATTGGCCATCAACCAAGCCTGTAGTAGTAAAGCCATGGTCCCGCATTGGAATTACTTGGGGAACTTATACAGTTCTGATACCCAGGCTCTCCTAGACCAGTTCAACCAATTCTAGGTGGGGGACTCAGGCATCAGTGTGTTTCGTAGCTCCCCGGGTGTTTTCCCTGTGCAGCCGAGCTTGGGAAACTGCCATGCTTTTTGGATGTCAAGGCGCTGTTGGAGGCTGGGTGTGACAGCACAGAGCCAGGTTGTCTTGTGGAAACCACAGCCACGGGTTTGCCACTGGCTCAGCATGGCCTCACTGCCAGTCCCAGCCTGGCTGAGGGACAAGATGGTTTCTCTTGGGAGTTCCTGAGTGGAGCACCCTTCCAGGCTTTTTGAAAGCCAGCTGATCTGTGGAGCCTTGTTAAGGGACTCAATACGGTGTTTGGATATTGATGTTTTTCCTTGAGACTGTCTTGTCCATCAATAAAGATGGAGGATGTCTCCTCTTTGAACCCCGCTTCCCCACCAGTACTCTCTCTCCCTTAGAGTTTATGAGTTATTCAAGGAGGAGACTTCTTAAAGACAGCAACGCAATTCTTGTAACTTGTGTAAATAGCCCCATCTTTCAGAGTGATACCATTTCTACATTTGATAATGCCTGTATTCCTGTAGGATGTATATAGTTTAGGGGATTTTTTTTTTGTTTGGTTTTGTTTTTTAGAAGTCAATATGTCTGGTTTTATTTATTGCTTGAAAAAGATCATTTGAAAAAAATAAATACATTTTCAACCACTTCTGGCTTGGTTAGACCTTTCCTTGAAAAC